TGGGTACATTTGAGTCTGGGACTAATAGTCAGTTTTGCGGCTATAATTTGGGAGTTGTCAATGTGCAGACTGCATGCAAAGGACGTTACCATTTAGGGCATTGGTCTAGATGGAGAAGAGGTCCAAGATCCCTGGGGCTCTTCAAAATGAAAAGGCCTAAAAGATGAGAAGTAACTAGCAAAGGACACTGCAGAGTACTTAGAAAAAAACCCCATATTCCTTACCATAATCATGACCTGACCCTTGTCAAACTCTTTAACCTTACTCCCCAGTACACACAGGCCATTCAATTTTTGAAACGCACACACTAAGTCCCTTCCTGTCTCATGGTCATTGTTTTTGCTGTACGTTCCAACAATCATGTTTTTACCCTGGCTCTAGTTTTAATCACCTCCTTCTCTTACCACAGCTCTCAGCTAACTTGTTACTCTATCAGACTTTTCTCTAATTTCCTTAATTCCTATCTGAGTTTTCTCTAACCATCCTAATTAAATAGGTCCAACCCAACCATCTCCACCAAATTATGGCTCTTACTATATCTGAAATTTGTTTCACTTATTTTCTGTCTAAAAACCCACCCTCACTTTAACAATCGCTTACAAAATGATTAGCGTATGCCAAATGAAAAAGCCTAGATATTCTTCCCTGTATGTAACTTCCTGGAAAGCAGGGGCCTCCTCATGTTGTCCTTTGCCGCATCCCAATGCAGTCACATTGCCTCAGCAATCAATTCTGAGCTTTCAATAGTTATTAACGGAATAGACTGCAAGCCACTGACTGGTAATCGAAGGCCAGCATTAGAAAGAGGATACCGACAAACCTACAAATAGAGGGATCTGTTTCCGTCACTCGCGCCCTAACGCAAAGGGTGGGACAACCCGCGCGCATGCGTCGTTGTCCTCTGCTCTCCAGGGTAAACCCCGCCCCTTTCTTTAGGCCAGTTTTACCACAGCACATGCGCAGTACAGGATCTGTCTGTTCGTTTGTCGGCGCTACCAATAAAGTTTTAGTGAGCACAGACTCCCTTTTCTTTGGCAAGATGGCGGAGTACGACTTGACTACTCGCATCGCGCACTTTTTGGATCGGCATCTAGTCTTTCCGCTTCTTGAATTTCTCTCTGTAAAGGAGGTGAGGGGGTCTTTGGGCGCAAGGAAGGCGTGTATATTCATTAGAAAGTTATCTTCTTTTGCAGATATATAATGAAAAGGAATTATTACAAGGTAAATTGGACCTTCTTAGTGATACCAACATGGTAGACTTTGCTATGGATGTATACAAAAACCTTTATTCTGATGATATTCCTCATGGTAAGTTTTGTCATTAGAACTGAAACTTGTCTACATTGTAGTGCTCTTCTGCATTTTTAATTAGCTTTGAGAGAGAAAAGAACCACAGTGGTTGCACAACTGAAACAGCTTCAGGCAGAAACAGAACCAATTGTGAAGATGTTTGAAGATCCAGAAACTACAAGGCAAATGCAGTCAACCAGGTAAACTCGTCTTAATTTTGAATTCTAAAAATAAATAATGTAATTTTTGTTTTTTATTATTTAGGGATGGTAGGATGCTCTTTGACTACCTGGCGGACAAGCATGGTGTAAGTGTTTTAAAAATATTTTAAAGTTGTCAAAGAGAACTTAATCTTTTTTTTTTCTTTTTAGTTTAGGCAGGAATATTTAGATACACTCTACAGATATGCAAAATTCCAGTACGAATGTGGGAATTACTCAGGAGCAGCAGAATATCTTTATTTTTTTAGAGTGCTGGTAAGTATAAGTACATGTTTTTTTTTTTTTTTCACAATATAATTAATTATGATTTCTTAAACAGGTTCCAGCAACAGATAGAAATGCTTTAAGTTCACTCTGGGGAAAGCTGGCCTCTGAAATCTTAATGCAGAATTGGGATGCAGCCATGGAAGACCTTACACGGTTAAAAGAGACCATAGATAATAATGTGAGTTCGACTTTTTCACAGTTATTCTCTGAATTTTTTATGTATATATTTTTAAATCCTTTAGTCTGTGAGTTCTCCACTTCAGTCTCTTCAGCAGAGAACATGGCTCATTCACTGGTCTCTGTTTGTTTTCTTCAATCACCCCAAAGGTCGCGATAATATTATTGACCTCTTCCTTTATCAGCCACAGTAAGTTATTTCACTGTGTAATTTTGGCTTTGAGTTATTAAATAACTTTTATATTTTTTCTTAGATATCTTAATGCAATTCAGACAATGTGTCCACACATTCTTCGCTATTTGACTACAGCAGTCATAACAAACAAGGATGTTCGAAAACGTCGGCAGGTTCTAAAAGATCTAGTTAAAGTTATTCAACAGGTAAAACTAAAATATATATTGATTTTTTTTTTGACTTACCTTGACCGTTGACTTATTTTTACAGGAGTCTTACACATATAAAGACCCAATTACAGAATTTGTTGAATGTTTATATGTTAACTTTGACTTTGATGGGGCTCAGAAAAAGCTGAGGGAATGTGAATCAGTAAGTGTGAATTTTTATTTATAAACTAATACATCATTAATTTTTGTTGTATTTGTACATATAGGTGCTTGTGAATGACTTCTTCTTGGTGGCTTGTCTTGAGGATTTCATTGAAAATGCCCGTCTCTTCATATTTGAGACTTTCTGTCGCATCCACCAGTGTATCAGCATTAAGTAAGAACACCGTGATTTGATTTGGATTTTCTAATTAACATTGCTGTTTTTACTTTTTCATTAGCATGTTGGCAGATAAATTGAACATGACTCCAGAAGAAGCTGAAAGGTGGATTGTAAATTTGATTAGAAATGCAAGACTGGATGCCAAGATTGATTCTAAATTAGTGAGTATTATGTTAGCTATGCTACATACTATTATAGGATCAATTTCCCTGTGTTTCCTTTTAGGGTCATGTGGTTATGGGTAACAATGCAGTCTCACCCTATCAGCAAGTGATTGAAAAGACCAAAAGCCTTTCCTTTAGAAGCCAGATGTTGGCCATGAATATTGAGAAGAAACTTAATCAGAATAGCAGGTCAGAGGTAAGAACCACACATCTTCTATTCTGTCTGGGTCACGGTGTTGATTTCTTTTTGCATATTTTAGGCTCCTAACTGGGCAACTCAAGATTCTGGCTTCTACTGAAGAACCATAAAGAAAAGATGAAAAAAAAAACTATCAAAGAAAGATGAAATAATAAAACTATTATATAAAGGGTGACTTACATTTTGGAAACAACATATTACGTATAAATTTTGAAGAATTGGAATAAAATTGATTCATTTTATCTTGCTGTCAGTTTTCTTGCATGTGCAAGTTTGTGTTTTTTTAACTTTCTTTTTTGGAATAATTATATTCAGAGGAATTTGCAAAAATAGTACAGAGAAGTCCCTGTAGGCTGAACCCTGTTTCCCTCAATTTTTTCACTTTGTCTTACTATGGTACAGTATCAAAACCAGGATGTTGACATTGGTACAATGTGTGTACAAATAGCTCCCTACCATTTTATCACGTGTAGATTTGTGTAACCATCACTGCAGCCAAGATAGAGAACTATCATCATGATCTCCCTCATGCTACCTTTTTGTAGCCATACCTACTCCCAACCAACTCTAACCCTAGGAACCACTAATCTGTTCCTCATCGCTATATTTTGTCATTATGAGAATGTTATATAAATGGAATTACATAATACACAACCTTTGAGATTAGCTTTTTTCATTCATCACAATGCTCTTGAGAGCCATCCAAGTTGAGAGATAGATATATATATATATATGATCAGTAGTTAATTCCTTTTTTATTGCCAAATAGTATTCCATGGTATTGATGTGCCACGTGGTTTA